CATCGGCCCTGGTATTGGACAAATTAACTCCTCTGAGCCTGTTTCCTCATCTGCAACGTAGACTAGCTAATACTACCCATTGGAAAGCGTTGTTTCTTAGCTAATGCATGCAAGGCTTAAAACCTAGATGACGGGTTGATAGGTGCAGCAAACCTCCATGGCATACGTATGCCTATGTAACAAACCTACACGTTCTGCACTTGTATCCCGGAACTTAAAGTAAAAAAAAAAAAAAAAAAAGAAAAGAAAGAAAGAAAAAGAAAAAAAAGGCTGTTTCTGGGGATTAAATAAGACAATTATGTAAGGTGGCCAGCACAGTTCCTGGTACATAGTAAATGTCAGGCCTGCCTGACAGACTTCTATTCAGCAGCTACTGCTCCCCTGAAAATCTTCCTCAGACGTTTCCACGGTGCTTCCCGTTCTTACACCACTACAATCCTTTATTACACTACTATCCGTTCATTCCCCACAGCTCCCTCCCTTCCTTTCCCTAACCAGTGATCCCAAAAGGCCAGCAAGTGTCTAACATTTTCTATCTTCTAAGTGACTGGTAAAGTTCCGCACCTATCAGCGCTCCAAGTTTGTTTTTGTTTTGGCCGACTTTGCAAAACGGATTGGGCGGGATGAGAGGTGGGGGGCGCCGCCCAAGGAGGGAGAGTGGCGCTCCCGCCGAGGGTGCACTAGCCAGATATTCCCTGCGGGGCCCGAGAGTCTTCCCTATCAGACCCCGGGATAGGGATGAGGCCCACAGTCACCCACCAGACTCTTTGTATAGCCCCGTTAAGTGCACCCCGGCCTGGAGGGGGTGGTTCTGGGTAGAAGCACGTCCGGGCCGCGCCGGATGCCTCCTGGAAGGCGCCTGGACCCACGCCAGGTTTCCCAGTTTAATTCCTCATGACTTAGCGTCCCAGCCCGCGCACCGACCAGCGCCCCAGTTCCCCACAGACGCCGGCGGGCCCGGGAGCCTCGCGGACGTGACGCCGCGGGCGGAAGTGACGTTTTCCCGCGGTTGGACGCGGCGCTCAGTTGCCGGGCGGGGGAGGGCGCGTCCGGTTTTTCTCAGGGGACGTTGAAATTATTTTTGTAACGGGAGTCGGGAGAGGACGGGGCGTGCCCCGACGTGCGCGCGCGTCGTCCTCCCCGGCGCTCCTCCACAGCTCGCTGGCTCCCGCCGCGGAAAGGCGTCATGCCGCCCAAAACCCCCCGAAAAACGGCCGCCACCGCCGCCGCTGCCGCCGCGGAACCCCCGGCACCGCCGCCGCCGCCCCCTCCTGAGGAGGACCCAGAGCAGGACAGCGGCCCGGAGGACCTGCCTCTCGTCAGGTGAGCGAGCAGAGCCGCCGTCGCCTCACGCGATGCCAATTATATGATTATTTTCATTTGGTAGGCTTGAGTTTGAAGAAACAGAAGAACCTGATTTTACTGCATTATGTCAGAAATTAAAGATACCAGATCATGTCAGAGAGAGAGCTTGGTTAACTTGGGAGAAAGTTTCATCTGTGGATGGAGTATTGGTAAGGATTTTCTTAAAACGTTTTGAAATTTTTGAAATATTTGATCTTTATTTTTTGTTCCCAGGGAGGTTATATTCAAAAGAAAAAGGAACTGTGGGGAATCTGTATCTTTATTGCAGCAGTTGACCTAGATGAGATGTCGTTCACTTTTACTGAGCTACAGAAAAACATAGAAATCAGGTAAAGTTTCTTGTATAAATATAAGCCTCTGCTGATTTACTTTTTTCTATTCTTTCCTTTGTAGTGTCCATAAATTCTTTAACTTACTAAAAGAAATTGATACCAGTACCAAAGTTGATAATGCTATGTCAAGACTGTTGAAGAAGTATGATGTATTGTTTGCACTCTTCAGCAAATTGGAAAGGTAAAGTAAACATTTTATTAGGTTTACACTCTATGTTAAAAAGTCATAATGTTTTTCTTTTCAGGACATGTGAACTTATATATTTGACACAACCCAGCAGTTCGTAAGTAGTTCACAGAATGTTATTTTTCACTTTGTTTTTTTTCTGCTTTCTATTTGTTTAATAGGATATCTACTGAAATAAATTCTGCATTGGTGCTAAAAGTTTCTTGGATCACATTTTTATTAGCTAAAGGTAAGTTCATTATATTTATTAAATGCTAATATACTTTCTTTAAAAATGTACATTTTTTTTTCAGGGGAAGTATTACAAATGGAAGATGATCTGGTGATTTCATTTCAGTTAATGCTATGTGTCCTTGACTATTTTATTAAACTCTCACCTCCCATGTTGCTCAAAGAACCATATAGTAAGTATTTAATTTATGCCCCTTTTACTTTCAATTGTTCTTATCTAATTTACCACTTTTACAGAAACAGCTGTTATACCCATTAATGGTTCACCTCGAACACCCAGGCGAGGTCAGAACAGGAGTGCACGGATAGCAAAACAACTAGAAAATGATACAAGAATTATTGAAGTTCTCTGTAAAGAACATGAATGTAATATAGATGAGGTAATTTAACTTCATGATTTCTTTAAAACAGTTAATGATCATGTTGTAACTTCATCTTTTTCAGGTGAAAAATGTTTATTTCAAAAATTTTATACCTTTTATGAATTCTCTTGGACTTGTAACATCTAATGGACTTCCAGAGGTAATCTGAAAGGAAATTTAATAAAATATTAAAGGATAATTGTCAGTGACTTTTTTCTTTCAAGGTTGAAAATCTTTCTAAACGATACGAAGAAATTTATCTTAAAAATAAAGATCTAGATGCAAGATTATTTTTGGATCATGATAAAACTCTTCAGACTGATTCTATAGACAGGTATTGCACATGGTATATTTGATTGATTTGCTGTATGTGAATGACTTCACTTATTGTTATTTAGTTTTGAAACACAGAGAACACCACGAAAAAGTAACCTTGATGAAGAGGTGAATGTAATTCCTCCACACACTCCAGTTAGGTATGAATTTTCCTACTTTTAATTATATTATATTAACACATTTTCCTATTTTTATCCCCTCTAGGACTGTTATGAACACTATCCAACAATTAATGATGATTTTAAATTCAGCAAGTGATCAACCTTCAGAAAATCTGATTTCCTATTTTAACGTAAGCCATATATGAAACATTATTTATTGTAATCGACATTGATTTCTGTTTTTACCTCCTAAAGAACTGCACAGTGAATCCAAAAGAAAGTATACTGAAAAGAGTGAAGGATATAGGATACATCTTTAAAGAGAAATTTGCTAAAGCTGTGGGACAGGGTTGTGTCGAAATTGGATCACAGGTAACTTGAATTCATTGTAATTCGTGGTACTAAGGCTCTTATTTTTCTTTTTGTTTGTTTGTAGCGATACAAACTTGGAGTTCGCTTGTATTACCGAGTAATGGAATCCATGCTTAAATCAGTAAGTTAAAAACAATATAAAAAAATTTCAGCTTCTTTTTTTTTTTTTAAATTATCTGTTTCAGGAAGAAGAACGATTATCCATTCAAAATTTTAGGTAAATTTTTTACTTTTAGTAAAAAATTTTTTAGTATTTTATAATCTTTTTTTTTTTCCTTTAGCAAACTTCTGAATGACAACATTTTTCATATGTCTTTATTGGCGTGCGCTCTTGAGGTTGTAATGGCCACATATAGCAGTAAGTTAAATTTTCATAAATAAACACTTTTGCATAAATAGTTACTTTTTTTTTTCATTTTTAGGAAGTACATCTCAGAATCTTGATTCTGGAACAGATTTGTCTTTCCCATGGATTCTGAATGTGCTTAATTTAAAAGCCTTTGATTTTTACAAAGTGATCGAAAGTTTTATCAAAGCAGAAGGCAACTTGACAAGAGAAATGATAAAACATTTAGAACGATGTGAACATCGAATCATGGAATCCCTTGCATGGCTCTCAGTAAGTAGCTAAATAATTGAAGAAATTCATTCATGTGCATATGGCTAACAAATTATTGTTAGTGAGAGGTGTTTCTTAACATCTACCTCAAGAACATATAGGGAATTTAATGAATAATGTTATTTCAGTCTATAGCCCAAGGATCAAGTGGAATATTAGAATGGAGCTTTAATCGAGCACCCTAAACCATCTAATACAGCACAGTGATTTATTTAAGAATAGCTTTTCTTAAAACATGCCACTTTAAAACAAAACGGATTTTTTTTTTATACTTTAAGTTCTAGGGTACATGTGCACAACGTGCAGGTTTGTTACATATGTATACATGTGCCATATTGGTGTGCTGCACCCATTAACTTGTCATTTACATTAGATATATCTCCTAATGCTATCCCTCCCTCCTCTCCCTACCCCATGACAGGCCCCAGTGTGTGATGTTCCCCACCCTGTGTCCACGTGTTCTCATTGTTCATTTCCCACCTATGAGTGAGAACATGCAGTGTTTGGTTTTCTGTCTTGGCAATAGTTTGCTCAGAATGATGGTTTCCAGCTTCATCCATGTCCCTACAAAGGACATGAACTCATCCTTTTTTATGGCTGCATAGTATATATGTGCCACATATTCCATGGTATATATGTGCCACATTTTCTTACTCCAGTCTATTATTGTTGGACATTTGGGTTGCTTCCAAGTCTTTGCTATTGTGAATAGTGCCACAATAAACATACGTGTGCATGTGTCTTTATAGCAGCATGATTTATAATCCTTTGGGTATATACCCAGTAATGAGATGGCTGGGTCAAATGCTATTTTTGGTTTTAGATCCTTGAGGAATCGCCACACTGTTGAACTAGTTTACAGTCCCACCAACAGTGTAAAAGTGTTCCTATTTCTTCACATCCTCTCCAGCATCTGTTGTTTCCTGACTTTTTAATGATCGCCATTCTAACTGGTGTGAGATGGTATTTCATTGTGGTTTTGATTTGCATTTCTCTGATGGCCAGTGATGATGAGCATTTTTTCATGTGTCTTTTGGCTGCATAAATGTCTTCTTTTGAGAAGTGTCTGTTCATATCTTTCACCCACTTTTTGATGGGGTTGATTTTTTCTTGTAAATTTGTTTGAGTTCTTTGTAGATTCTGGATATTAGCCCTTTGTCAGATGGGTAGATTGTAAAAGTTTTCTCCCATTCTGTAGGTTGCCTGTTCACTCTGATCGTAGTTTCTTTTGCTGTGCAGAAGCTCTTTAGTTTAATTAGATCCCATTTGTCAATTTTGGCTTTTGTTGCTATTGCTTTTGGTGTTTTAGTCATGAAGTCCTTGCCCATGCCGATGTCCTGAATGGTATTGCCTAGGTTTTCTTCTAGGGTTTTTATGGTTTTAGGTCTAACATTTAAGTCTTTAATCCATCTTGAATTAATTTTTGTACAAGGTGTAAGGAAGGGATCCAGTTTCAGCTTTCTACATATGGCTGGCCAGTTTTCCCAGCACCATTTATTAAATAGGGAATCCTTTCTCCATTTCTTGTTTTTGTCAGGTTTGTCAAAGATCAGATGGTTGTAGATGTGTGGTATTATTTCTGAGGGCCCTGTTCTAAACCAAAACAGAATTCTTTAAAGTATTTAGATAATTTATTTAAAGTACAGTTGTTATATATTTGAAAATGCAAATGTCTGCTCTTAAATTGTGAGATTATGCTATTTAGATTATTAAAAAGTGCATTTTTTTCTTGTTAAATATAGTAGGATTCATTTTTTCCCATTATTAAAGTATAAAAATGTATACTATTGTTCAATTATAGGTATTGGTTCAATCAATATAGGGGCACAAATTATATTGTCTAGGATTCTCTTTATAGCATTATAACTATTGATAAGGCTTTTGTTTTAATAAAAGTGGCAACTTGAGGTTATGCTCTTCAAATCAACATAGTTGGATAATACTTTGTGAATCATCAGTTTTGTAAATTAATGGTTTCTTTTGAAACTGTGTTGCATGCTAAGTATATATCTTTTAATTTGTATCAGTATATAGAAGTGGTAATTAAAAAATTAAGACTTTAGGTATGCCATAATCCTAATTTGCACATGTAACCTTAGTTTTAATTTCCTTACGTTTTGAATTTTTAATGACTAAGCGATAATTTATTTCTTAGTGTTTTCTTGTATTGCCATATAGACAGAGTGAATAGAGGAGAGAAACATGGGAAATTGATAGAAGAATGTTACACTCCTATTATTGAATTTCATAACTACTTATGGAATGAATTTACACTTGATAAGGAGTACTTAGAAGAAAACTTTCTGAATCTGGGTAATTAAGTGAAAGTAAAAATAAATAGATAAGTAAATAAAATAAGCACATAGAGTACTTTTTAAAGGCTTATGTGTCCTCTCCTCCCAGAAATTGATATTGAGATATTCCTGTATCATCTGAAAGTGACTATTGTTATTTCTTTTAGAGAATTAATTTTATTTCTATCAACACATATTTATTGAACATACGCCATATGCCTTGAATTGAGAGAGATACTGTGAAGATACAAAAAAGATAAAGGCTTGGAAAATTGTGGAGGATGTAATAGAAATTTACTGTTTAAAAATTGTTTGTACTCAAGCCTGTTTAGCTCAGTTATTTAGGGCTTCTAAACAATATTCCTTTATTTTTGAGAATTTTTGGAGAAAAAGTGACAAGCCCCAAATCTGGAAAAGAGTATGATTGATTTACAATAGGAGACGTGGAAGTCATAAGCCTCTGAATTTAAATATTAAATGTAGTATCTCTGGCAGATGAAACTATAGAGGACTTTTATTTAGTCATATATTTTTAGTGTTTGAGTCTTATATTACATTTTTAATCATAAAAACCTTGAGTGGTAGTGGATAACTTTGTGAAGATAAGTTATGCCACACAAACAGGATACTGTGTATTTTTCCTGTGAGAATAATTGACATTATAGAGAAGGGATATGGCATAGATACATTTGCGTTTTCACAGACTTTTTTTTAAAATTTGAAATATAACACATATTAAGAAAAGTATATATCTCAAGTGACAGTTTGGTGAATTTGTCACAAATTGAACACATCCGTGTAAACAACACCCAGATAAAGGCCCAGAGCAAGCTTTCATAGTCTTTTGATTCTGTGTCATAATAAAAAATTCTCGTTAAAACTGTAGATTGATAGGAACATATTCACACAGAGTTGTTGACTGAGGGAAATTTCAAATGAGGTGCTGCTTACTTCTCTCCTGCCAATAATTTAATGAAAGAAAGAACATCATCTTATTTTTAATGGTTGTGTGGGGAACTGGGTTCAGCATTTTTGCTTGACAGCCTTGAGATAAAATAAATCCATAAGGAAAAAGCCCACTTCTGTTTCTTTTCATCCCAGAGAGATTAATGGGCAATATATGAGTGTAAGATACTGGAAAAGTCTGTTGAGAAACCTAGTGAAATCTCATTCTCTGAAAAGTTGGGGGATTACAGGTGCTATCGAATGCATCATACCTAAGGGTTAGATGAAATGACTTCCAAGAGTTTGGCCCTATTAAATCTGTTAAGAGGTTTATAATGCCAGCAGGTGATGAAATGAAATTTGGATGCCTTAGTTTCAGTATTTTCAGAATTTATCATATTTTTTCAATAAATGTTTATAAATCAAAGTATGTCAGATGCTTTATTCCCTATATGATCTGTCTTTCCTGGACTATTCTGGACTCTTCCTATTGATCTCTCATTTGCTACCTTGAGACCATTTCTCTCACAGCAGCCAGAGAAATCTGCTCATAATGTAAATCTCATCATGCTAATTCCTCAGGTAAAAAACCTCCTGTGGAGGACATATTCATCTGGTAATGTTGGAAGAAGACCCTACCATATGGCTTTCTGCAAAAAAGACCACTATACTACCTGTTTGGAATACAAAAAGTAACTGACTGAAATTACTGGACAGGAAGAACAGATGCTAGTTGAGAAAGAGAAGAGGGGAGCTGGGAGCCTGAGGAGAAGGCTTTTAGTCTAGGGCTAAGTGCAGTAGGTATAGGGAAGGACAGTAAGGTAGGGCAGGGATGTCAGTGGGAAAACTATGGGTCTCTTCACCAGGAAAACTGGAAAATTGAAGCTAGGGAAACCTTGGCCACTGAAGAGAGTGGAAGAATCCTGCAAGGGAAAGAGCCAAGAAAGGGTACCCAGATTCTGTCTGAAATCTGAATAATTCCTGTGTGTCACAGACTCAGAGCAGCCAAATGAAGGGCAAAAGATCTGAACTGAAACTGGAGTTGCTGCCCAATAAACAGAACAGTTCAAGTTAAGCAAAGATAATTGCTTCTTACAACAAAACCATTCTCATTTTAGAAAAATAACAGAATTTAGGATCTTCACAATGTAACATTTATGATGTTCAGGATACAGTTCTAAAATTATCCAGCATAGAAAGAAGGTCAAAGAAACCAAATGCTGGTTTATAGAATAGGAGCTTTAGGCCAGGTGTGTGGTGCACACCTAATCCCAGCATTTTGGGAGGCTGAGGTGGGAGGATCATTTGAGCCCAGAAGTTCAAGACCAGCCTGGGCAACAAAGCAAGACCCCATCTCTTAAAAAAAAAAAAAAAAAGCTAGGTGTGATGGCATGGTGGCATGTTCCTGTGGTCCTAGGTACTTGGGAGGCTGAGGCAACACAGCGAGACTCTGTCTCAAAAAAATAAAAAATAAAAACAAAAAAACTAGAATGGGAGCTTTAAGTTAACTTTGGTTA